AAGCCTTTTTAAGCTGGGCGCAGTGGCTCACACCTGTAATCCCAGCACTTTGGGAGGCCGAGGTGAGCAGATCACCTGGGGTCAGGAGTTCAAGACCAGCCTGGCCAATATGATGAAACCCCGTCTCTACTTAAAAAACAAACAAAATTAGCCCGGCGTGGTGGCGCGCCTGTAGTCCTAGCTACTTGGGAGGCTAAGGAGGAAGGATCGCTTGAACCCAGGAGGAGGAGGTTGTAGTGAACCTAGACTGCGCCACTGCACTCCAGCCTGGGCGACAGGATGAGACACTGCCCCCTTCCCCAACCACGCCCCCCAGTAAAAGATCCCATCTGTACACAAAAAATATTTTAATTAGCTGGGTGTGGTGGCGCGCACCTCCACCAGTAGTCCCAGCTACACGGAAGGCTGAGGCGGGAGGATGGCTTGAGCCTAGAAGTGGGAAGGCAGCAGTGAGCCGTAATCGACTCTGGGCGACAGAGCAAGCTATCTATCGCTTAAAAAAAAAAAAAAAAAAAAAAAAAAAAAGGTAAGCAAGCATCTTTGACACAATTCTGCATAAAGTTGCTGTGTTATTGCGTGGGGAGTGGGAGGTGGAGGTGTGTGTGGTGGACCTGCTGAAGCCTGTCCACGGACCGCTAGGGGTTCGAAGTTAAATAGCCGCAGAGTGGTATCACTAATACAAAGAACATTTTAAAACAGTGAACTCTACGAAGTGGGCTGGAAGACAGCTGAAACCAAAACCAATCTTTTTTTTGTTTCAACACACTGTTGCTGGCTTAATGTGTTCTTTCCTTCTTCTTTTTCTTTTTTTAGCCAATCTTTGAAAGTTGACACATCTTTCGCTTTTATTTAATGCAACAGGTGACTTGCACCTACGGAGAGCTTGGAGAAAACACGGACAAGTGGAATTTTCCCGCGGATCAGGAGTCTAAAGAGGCAGTGTGAAATCGCTGTTGTGCGCTTGCGCGCAGTTTCCCGCATGCTCAGTAGCTGAGGTAGGGATGCCATCCTTCTCAAAAGACTTATTGACAGTGCCAAAGCTCGGTACTGGACACAACGAGGGACCTGGGTCTACGATAACGCGCTTTTGCTCCTCCTGAAGTGTCTTTGGTCCAACGTTGTTCCAGGTTTGTCACCGTTTCTCTCCGGCCGGTCAGGGCAAGAGCCAGGTAGATAGGATTTATGTTAAAAAAATAAAACGCTAACAAGACATTTTTCTTGATCTCTTTTTAGAGTGTACCATGGCTTCCAGTAACACTGTGTTGATGCGGTTGGTAGCCTCCGCATATTCTATTGCTCAAAAGGCAGGAATGATAGTCAGACGTGTTATTGCTGAAGGAGACCTGGGTATTGTGGAGAAGGTACTCAAACTCTCATATCATTTCATACCAACAGCTCTGCTAAAATTTGCATTCTTTATTACAGACCTGTGCAACAGACCTGCAGACCAAAGCTGACCGATTGGCACAGATGAGCATATGTTCTTCATTGGCCCGGAAATTCCCCAAACTCACAATTATAGGGGAAGAGGTAAGCGTCATCAGAGACATTTTTTTAAAATCTTCAGTAACCATTAGGGTTATCTCTGCTTTAGGATCTGCCTTCTGAGGAAGTGGATCAAGAGCTGATTGAAGACAGTCAGTGGGAAGAAATACTGAAGCAACCATGCCCATCGCAGTACAGTGCTATTAAAGAAGAAGATGTATGACCCATATTTATACTCAACTCTCTATTTAGATATTTTCCTTCTCTCTTTTTAATTTTAGCTCGTGGTCTGGGTTGATCCTCTGGATGGAACCAAGGAATATACCGAAGGTTGATATCTCTTTTGTATTCATATTTGACAGTTATATAACTGATATTTATTTCTTCTTTGCAGGTCTTCTTGACAATGTAACAGTTCTTATTGGAATTGCTTATGAAGGAAAAGCCATAGCAGGAGTTATTAACCAGCCATATTACAACTATGAGGTATTACTATAAATGATACAAAGTAATTTCATGAGATTAGAAAAATTGTATTCATTTTCCACAGAACAATGAAAAACAGCAGTTAAGGGAACACAGGAATGAAGCAAAGGTGAGAAAAATAGCTAGGGTTTTGGCTCCACTCACAAGTCTTGTTGTTTCACTCGTTTACACAGGCAGGACCAGATGCTGTGTTGGGGAGGACAATCTGGGGAGTTTTAGGTTTAGGCGCCTTTGGGTTTCAGCTGAAAGAAGTCCCTGCTGGGAAACACATTATCACAACTACTCGATCCCATAGCAACAAGTTGGTTACTGACTGTGTTGCTGCTATGAACCCCGATGCTGTGCTGCGAGTAGGAGGAGCAGGAAATAAGGTATGAAAAATGTCTGTCATCTGCTCTGAAGTTCAAAGGATAATTCTTATTTTTACCCTTACAGATTATTCAGCTGATTGAAGGCAAAGCCTCTGCTTATGTATTTGCAAGTCCTGGTTGTAAGAAGTGGGATACTTGTGCTCCAGAAGTTATTTTACATGCTGTGGGAGGTTAGTCTGTTTTATTTGAGGAAATTCATAGTAACTTGATTGATTGATTGATGTTTTTCTATAGGCAAGTTAACCGATATCCATGGGAATGTTCTTCAGTACCACAAGGATGTGAAGCATATGAACTCTGCAGGAGTCCTGGCCACACTGAGGAATTATGACTACTATGCAAGCCGAGTTCCAGAATCTATTAAAAATGCACTTGTTCCTTAAAGGAAAGTTTCATTTGGCCGGGCGCGGTGGCTCATGCCTGTAATCCCAGCACTTTGGGAGGCCGAGGCAGGTGGATCACTTGAGCTCAGGAGTTTGAGACCAGCCTGGGCAATATCGTGAGACCCCATCTCTACAAAAATACAAATTAACTGGGCATCCTGTCATGCGCCTGTCATCCCAGCTACTTGAGAGGCTGAAGCAGAAGAATCTCTTGAGCCCGGAAGGCAGAGGTTGCAGTGAGCTGAGATCGTGCCACTGCACTCCAGCCTGAGTGACAGGAGTTAAGCCCTGTCTCAGAAAAAAAAAAAACAAAAACCCAAAAAGTACTTAAAGTTTCATTTACTTAGCTAGGAGAAAGACTTGGTTCTCAAAATAATACATTTTAAGATTAATTGGGTAGAATTAGAGTTCCACCTTTATTCATTGTTGAGCAGTGATTTATATTTAGTTATTATATTTAGGAATAGAAAATAGAATTAAATAATTTAACTTGATTAATCAACCAGACCAATTTTGACGTCTGGAGAACTTATAAACTCAATATGTTATATTTGTTTTCCTGTATTTAGGTGGAGAAATGAGAAAAAGCTTTAGTTCCAATTGACAGTTCAGGTCAATGTTCAATGAACATTCCTATCTTCTAAACCAGATTTCTCTTTTTTTTTCCTGAGACGGAGTCTCGCTCTGTAGCCTAGGCTAGAATGTAGTGGCGTGATCTCGGCTCACTGCAAGCTCCGCCTCCCGGGTTCATGCCATTCTCCTGCCTCAGCCTCCCGAGTAGCTGGGACTGCAGGCACCGCCACCACGCCTGGCTAATTTTTTGTATTTTTAGTAGAGAAGGTGTTTCACCGTGTTAGCCAGGATGGTCTTGATCTCCTGACATCGTGATCTGTCTGCCTCGGACTCCCAAAGTGCTGGGATTACAGGTGTGAGCCACCGCACCTGGCCTAAACCAGATTTCTTTAGGGCACAATTTTTTCTGGAATCTCACTCTTGTTTTTCACAGTAATTTTAAAAACGTTTCTACTCCAATTAAGAATATATATGATGTTATTATATATGCTTATGAAACAGATTTATGAGAAAAGTTTTTTTTAAATAAATTATTTAATCCTAGCTCTTTGTTATTCACCAGCTTTTTAAAAAAGTGTTTGAAAATTATACATTCTCGACTTTGGGGATTAGTTTATTCTTGTGGCATCATTATAAGGCTTAATTGTGGAAAGCTAAGTACTTGCTTCTATTCCTTCCAATGAGAGATTATAACATAAACTATTAAAATTATTCTGCTAATATACCTAGATTTTTATTTTTAGGTCTCTGTCCATTGCTTTTAATTAAAATTATCTGTTTTCAAATCAACAAGTGGTTTAAATTAACAGTTCCCAAACTCA